GTAATCTATGTTCTTTGGTTTCTCTTCCGTTTCTTCAAGTACTTTTGGAATGCATGTGAAGTGAATTTCAAATTACGCCATATGTAGAGATTATTGACATAAGCATATTACAATGACAAAGTTTATCTCAAAGGTATTTGAGGCCGTCATCTCAAGAGTGGAATGGGATAAAGGAAGAACAATGGAATTTATTTCTATTTGTAAAAAGTTACTGCTTTTTAAAAAGCAAGTTATTGACCTAACCAATACCTAGGCCTTAGCCCTGCTCTGGAACCGAGGTTGACGCTGTCCTTCCTGAGTGCGCGGGGAATAGAAATGGAAAGGAGGTTCTGCTGATCAGCATGAAATTGTACACTCCCTGCTAAGCTCAAATTTTGCATTTCACATTCTAGTTTGCATCTCATTCAGTTACAGCATTTCTTTAAATGCTTAATTTTAATTGCAGAAACGTTCCTGGATCCGAACACTGCCCCCTGACGACCTAGAGAGATCCCGGCTCCCAGCCCACTGAGTGGCTTCAGCCTCGCTGGTAGGTCTCTCCTCCAAAGCTCTGGAAACAGACTCCTGGGAGTGAGAGGGAGGGGAGCGCAGGCACCGCCCCCTTTCCCCAAGTCCCCCGCCCACTTCATCCCTCAGGCACCTCCCAACTCCTGGCCTCTCTGCACGAGGCGCCTGCCCCGGGCCCCGCCTACAGGGGACCCAGCTCTTCTTGCAGCCACTGGAAGCTGATCACCTGGAGTGAAGACCTCACACGTGAGTTTCCCTCTGTTTAGGTTAAACTTGGGCTTCCCAGGCTCCTGCACATCCAGACTCGATTTGCAGGAGTCCTCAGAGACATATGTGTATATATGAGTGATTGTAGTTCACTGCAGCCTGGACCTCCTGGGCTCAAGCGATCCTCCCACCTCAGCCTCCTGAGTAGCTGGGACCACCGGTGTGTACCACCACCACGTTTAAATAATTTTTTTTATATATATTTAGTAGAGAGGAAGTCTCACTGTGTTGCCTGAGCTGGTCTCGAATTTGTGGGCTCAAGTGATCCTCCCGCTTCGGCTGGGATTACAGCCCACGAAGTGCTGGGATTACAGGCATGAGCCGTCACTCCGGACCCTATAGACCTTAGTATCCCCTCATGGCTCTTTCATTCCCAAGTAAATTCAGAGGTGTCCATGAGAGGTCAGGGGTCACTTCCCATTGAACCACACAGACAGGTCCTGCTTGCAGTATTTCTGCCTTCAGCCCATGTAGAGAGCTTTCATGCCATTTCCTGCTTAAAACCCTTTACTCACTTCCCACCCTGTGCCTTGTAAGGTCCTCACCCGCGAGGTGCATTCACCCTTTGGGTCCCCTAAGCCTCGCCCTTCATTGCGTCTGCACAGCAGCACCGCAGCTCCGGTGCAAGAGAGTCCTCGCCCTGGTCCTGGGATTCCACAGATCCCACCCCTCCCCTGAGACACCCTCCCATCTTGCTCTCATTGAGCCTTGCCCTCTATCCTGCAGGCCTCCCCCTCATAAGCATGGCTTCCTCTGACCCAGCGTTGAAGGAGGTGACTTGGGCCTGTCTGTTCACCTCCAATGTTCTTTTGTCCCAGATTCCACTCCACTAGGAAAAGTGCTTTCAGTAGGTGGGCATCTTATTCCATCCCCTTCCCTGTAAATATGTGGCCACAGGGGATCAGGAGAAAGAGAGACAGGAGAAAGAGGAAATAGAAAAACTGAGAAGGAGTGAGAAGGACGGGTGAGAACCATGAACAGATGGCAACGCAGAGGATGGGTGGGGAATTTGCAGACAGACACTGAGAGTGAAAGACAAAGCTGAGAAAGTGTGGGGCAGGGAGCAACTGGAGAAATATAGAGAAAAGCTGGGTCTCCAGAGAGATGAAGGACAGCAAGATAGGGAGAGGGGCAGAAAGGGGGAGGCTCCTCAGACAGAGAGTGGGGGAGAGGAGGAGGAATTTGGAGTCAGGGCAGACAGCAATGTGGTGCTGGGACAGCAAGACGGGACAGCTGGTGACAAGGAGAGCAGAGGGAGAACCACAGTATGGGAAGGCTTTGGATCTGGGGGTGCCAGAGAGTGGGGACAAGGGGTGTAACAGGGAAGAGGGGATTTAATAGGGGGAGCAGAGGGGGAGCAAAGATGAGGGAAGAAAGAGGCAGAAATATGTGGAGATTGGGATTGGGACAATGAAAAGTTTGGGCAGAAAGGAATAAGAGGTGGAAGAAGTTGTAGGAATGGAGCAGAACAGGGGGAAGAGAAGGAATGGAGGGAAGAAGGGGAGAAAGAGCAGGAGAGGAGAGGGGCTCAAAATGAGGAGCAGAAACCTGGGGGGAAACATCGGAAAAAAAGAGCCAGGGAGGGAAGGTGAGGATGAGATATGTACAGAATGAGAGAGGGAAACACACAGGAAGGAAGAAGGAGGGGACCTTGGTTCAGGTGAGTGGTGAGTTGATTGAATATGGGTAATTTAGTTGTGACATGTTGATTTCTGTCTTTATAATCTAACAGATTTTAAATATGCTTAAAATACACAGATAAAGATGAGAATTGCAAAACTTGTCTATAAGGCTATGCATTTTATAATTATGGCATCAGAGGTTAGCTTCCACTTGTAACCTTTTCAGCCAGAGGGCAGTGACTTGACTCATTCATTTGTGGGCCACGCTCTTCCTCCATTTCCCTGGGATGGGGTTGGGTAGGGGCGAGAACATGAGTTAATGTAATACTGATTACATAATATTTAGTATTATATGATGCTGATTATAGTCAATATAATAGTGTACAGTCAATGTAATAGTGAACACTCCACACAGAAAACTCATCACCAAAATGTGGAGGAACTTCTTCCCACCAGCAATGCATTTTCCATCCGACACTAACTGGGTGAACTTATACTTCAACTCAATTCTGACACTGTCCAGCTAGAATTAGGATCAGATGCTGTTTACTGGTTGGTCAGTTCCACAGGGCTACCCCCACTTCAAATGCCGGTCACAAGTTGCAGGTTGGGACCTGAACTTCTGGGCGACCAACTGTAAATTGGGGATTCACTTGACCCCCCTCCTCAGGTTGTAGTAATTTGCCACGGTCATTCACCGAACTCAGGACAACACTTAGTTTACTCATTTATTATAAAGTATGTTGCAAAGGACACAGATGAACAGCCAGATGGAAAAGCTGTGCTAGCTAGTTATTCAAACCCAAGGAAAGTGTTAGGGAAGCACATTGACCAGGTCAGTCAGAGCGTACAGCATATGAAGTGAGGGCAGTCCTGTGCGACTGAACCCTCAAGCTGTGGTGTCTGATTCTGTTTTGTAGACGGTGTCAGAATTGAGTAAAACAGCAGGACTCCCTACCTGGGAGTCTGCTGGAGAAGCTGTCATTGTGGGGACAATGACACACATTTTGGTGACTAGAGGTGAAATATTCTGTGTTAGAGTGTCAGAGTAGTATGAACAATTTTTTTCCTCTCTGAACAGATCTCCAATGCATGATAAAGCCTTTTTTTCTTCTACTCTTCCATCTTTAAGACAAAAAAATACTTTCAACTACATTTCCCTCTGTAATAAGTACCTATTTGTGCTCTATTTAAGAGCATAATATTCTAAAAACTAGTTTTACTTTGTCTTCAATTCTTTTTTTTTTTTTAAATAAAAATATAGAGACAGGATCTTGCTGTGTTGGCCAGGCTGGTCTCAAACTCCTGGGCTCAAGTAGTCTTTCCACCTCAACCTCCCAAAGTACTGGGATTACAAGCGTGAGCCGTGTGCGGCCACTTTGTCTTCAATTATTGCTTAAACCTTTGAATTGTTGCTTGAATCTAGCTTTCACATCCAGCATTCCACTGATTCTTCCTTTTTCAGTCATCAGTGACCTCCCAATTCCTAAATGCCGTAATTCATGTCCTGTCCTCATCTTTTTCTTCCTGTCGGTAGCATGTAGCACAGCTGATCACTTCCTCTTCTGTTATCTTGGCTTTTATGACACCCCGTTAACCTTTACAAATCTATTCAATCTTCTTGCCACTCTGATCACTTTCTGCTTTCCTCTTCTGGTGTCTCCAGAACTTTCTTGTTCTCTGAATGTGCAAGTGCTCATGGCTCAGTCCTTACACCTCTTCTTGTCTCCGTCCACACCCACTGCCTTTCCGTACTTCTCATCTCATGGCTTTATGCCCCACCTGTTAATACTCAGCCCCATGTACCCTGCAGACCCTCCTCTGAGGTCTAGAATCCTGTGTCTAGTTGTCTCCAAAACTCTCTACAGGGATGTCCCAACAGGCATCTCCATTTTCATATGCCTAAAAGTGACTTCTTGGCTGGGCACAGTGGCTCATGCCTATAATCCCAGCACTTTGGGAGGCCGAGGCAGGCGGATCACCTGAGGCCAGGAGTTTGAGACCAGCCTGGCCAACATGGCGAAACCCTATCTCTACTAAAAATACAAAAAATTAGCCGGGCGTGGTGGCGGGCGCCTGTAATCCCAGCTACTCAGGAGGCTGAGGCAGGAGAATCGCTTGAACCCAGGAGGCGGAGGCTGCAGTGAGCCGAGATCACGCTACTGCACTCCAGCCTGGGCAACAAGAGTGAAACTCTCTCAAAAATTAATTAATTAATTATTTAAATAAAAGTGACTTCCCAAACTCCTCCAAACATATTCACCCCTGCAGTCTTGCACATCTCAGCTAAGGGCAACCCTGTACTTCCTGGGGCTCAGCTGAACTTCTTGTCATGTTTAAAATATGCAAGATACTATGTTGTAAGTGTGTTACTTTGTAAAATGAAGAAAAAATTAAGCATTTACTTAAAACAGGTGAGGAAATACATGGTTTCATAAATTTTTTTGACGTATGGGAGAAAGAATGTTTGAAGACCTCTCCCTGCGTGATCTGCACCCTCAGGACCTCTCAGACGCCATCTCCTTCCTGTGTCCTCCCAGCCCCCTCTGCTCCAGTCACACAGGCCCCTTTCCTTTTCCTGGAGCCAAGGTTGCTCCTGCCTCAAGGCTTCCATGTGGGCTGGCCCTCTGCCTAGAACTCCCTGGCCTCTCAGCTGCAAGTGACAAGCAGCCTTTCTTCCTGAGGTCTTTGTTCTGACATCACTTCCTCCGTGGAAACGTTTGTGATCTCCCACAGCCTCCTATTTGACATTGCAGGCCCACCTTCACCCCCACCTCTGGTCCATGTTGCCTGTTCTGTGTGATTCTTTTTGCTCCTTCAATATCCAGTCTGGATCCTGGTGAGAACAAGTCCCCAACAGGAGAGCAGAGCCAGAAGGTGGGGCTGTGCTGGGCTCACCCCCTCAGTGGAGCTCAACCCTGGCTTCATATTAGAGTGCCTAGGCGTTTTGCAGAAACATCTCTTGTGCCCCCTTGACGTATTTTCATTTCAGTGTTTTAGAGCCCAGCTGAGTAATATTTAAAGTTGACTCTATTCTGTAGCCAGCATAGTACCAATCACTGTCTTTTGTTTCTGAAGGCTGAGCTCAGCCTGGGATCCACAGAGAGGTGAGGGGGGCTGTGTTCTGCATGGGGTTTGGTCAGGGCTGGGTCTGTGTCCTAAAGGGGAGCTCAGTCCAGCCCAGCTCCCCACTGCTGCAGTGTGTGTGGGCTTCTCCAGGAGGAAGGTGGGTTCTGAAGAAAGGGGTCAGAAACTCACTTCTTCCTGTAGGAGTTTCTCGTCCCCGTATTCCCCCTGGTGCAGTGGGGCGCAGAGGACCATCTTTCCACAGGGTGAGATCTGTGCGTGTGACTGTGGCACATGAAGGGGATGTATAGATTCTCAGCCCTAAGCAGCATATTTTGGATATTCAGTATTGACTTCTAAAGACTCTTTTATGTTACCCAAGGAAGAAGTCTGGAAGAAGAGGAAGAGGAAAGAAAAGGAGTCAGGGATGGCCCTTACTCAGGTAAAGTGATACTCCTGGTGGATTGTTCTTTTAGCCACTTGGTGAAATGTGTTTTTCATTTTAGGTACGGTTGACATTTAGGGATGTGGCCATAGAATTCTCTCAGGAGGAGTGGAAATGCCTGGACCCTGCTCAGAGGATCTTATACAGGGACGTGATGTTGGAGAACTACTGGAACCTTGTTTCTCTGGGTGAGGATGACTTTCTTCCAGAAGTCAAGATCGGCACATTGTGATCCTTTCTTTTTATAAACAGGACTGTGTCATTTTGATATGAATATTATCTCCATGTTGGAGGAAGGGAAAGAGCCCTGGACTGTGAAGAGCTGTGTGAAAATAGCAAGAAAACCAAGAACGCCGGAATGTGTCAAAGGCGTGGTCACAGGTAAGAGCTCAGATGGGCAGAGAGAAGGCCACTTGGAAATTATGTGGTTCTTTATATCTTGTAGATATCCCTCCTAAATGTACAATCAAGGATTTGCTACCAAAAGAGAAGAGCAGTACAGAAGCAGTATTCCACACAGTGGTGTTGGAAAGACACGAAAGCCCTGACATTGAAGACTTTTCCTTCAAGGAACCCCAGAAAAATGTGCATGATTTTGAGTGTCAATGGAGAGATGACACAGGAAATTACAAGGGAGTGCTTATGGCCCAGAAAGAAGGTAAAAGAGATCAACGCGACAGAAGAGACATAGAAAACAAGCTTATGAACAATCAGCTTGGAGTAAGCTTTCATTCTCATCTGCCTGAACTGCAGCTATTTCAAGGTGAGGGGAAAATGTATGAATGTAATCAAGTTGAGAAGTCTACCAACAATGGTTCCTCAGTGTCACCACTTCAACAAATTCCTTCTAGTGTCCAAACCCACAGGTCTAAAAAATATCATGAACTTAACCATTTTTCATTACTCACACAAAGACGAAAAGCAAACAGTTGTGGAAAACCTTATAAATGTAATGAATGTGGCAAGGCGTTCACTCAGAATTCGAACCTTACAAGTCATAGGAGAATTCATAGTGGAGAGAAGCCTTACAAATGCAGTGAGTGCGGCAAAACCTTTACTGTTCGTTCAAATCTAACTATTCATCAGGTCATCCATACTGGAGAAAAACCTTACAAATGTCATGAGTGTGGCAAGGTCTTCAGGCACAATTCATACCTTGCAACTCATCGGCGAATTCATACTGGAGAGAAACCTTACAAGTGTAATGAGTGTGGAAAAGCCTTTAGAGGACATTCAAACCTAACTACCCATCAGTTAATTCATACTGGAGAAAAACCGTTCAAATGTAATGAATGTGGCAAGCTCTTCACTCAAAATTCACACCTTATAAGTCATTGGAGAATTCACACTGGAGAGAAACCTTACAAGTGCAATGAGTGCGGCAAAGCCTTTAGTGTTCGTTCAAGCCTAGCAATCCATCAGACAATCCACACTGGAGAAAAACCTTACAAATGTAATGAATGTGGCAAAGTCTTTAGGTACAATTCATACCTCGGAAGGCATCGGAGAGTTCATACTGGTGAGAAACCTTACAAGTGTAATGAATGTGGCAAAGCCTTCAGTATGCATTCAAACCTAGCTACCCATCAGGTCATCCATACTGGAACAAAACCTTTCAAATGCAATGAATGCAGCAAGGTTTTCACTCAAAATTCACAACTTGCAAATCATCGAAGAATTCATACTGGAGAGAAACCTTACAAGTGTAATGAGTGTGGGAAAGCCTTCAGTGTTCGTTCAAGTCTGACTACCCATCAGGCAATCCATTCTGGAGAGAAACCTTACAAATGTATTGAATGTGGCAAGAGCTTCACTCAAAAATCACACCTTAGAAGTCATCGGGGAATTCATTCTGGAGAGAAACCTTACAAGTGTAATGAATGTGGTAAAGTCTTCGCTCAAACATCACAACTTGCAAGGCATTGGAGAGTTCATACTGGAGAAAAACCTTACAAGTGTAATGACTGTGGCAGAGCCTTTAGTGATCGTTCAAGCCTAACTTTTCATCAGGCAATACATACTGGAGAGAAACCTTACAAATGTCATGAATGCGGCAAGGTTTTTAGGCACAATTCATACCTTGCAACTCATCGGCGAATTCATACTGGAGAGAAACCTTACAAGTGTAATGAGTGTGGGAAAGCCTTTAGTATGCATTCAAACCTAACTACCCATAAGGTCATCCATACTGGAGAGAAGCCTTACAAATGTAATCAATGTGGCAAGGTCTTCACTCAGAACTCACACCTTGCAAATCATCAAAGGACTCACACCGGAGAGAAACCTTACCGATGCAATGAGTGTGGGAAAGCCTTCAGTGTTCGTTCAAGCCTAACCACCCATCAGGCAATCCATACTGGGAAAAAACCTTACAAATGTAATGAATGTGGCAAGGTCTTTACTCAAAATGCTCACCTGGCAAATCACCGAAGAATTCATACTGGGGAGAAACCTTACAGGTGTACAGAGTGTGGGAAAGCCTTTAGGGTAAGATCAAGTCTAACTACCCATATGGCAATCCACACTGGAGAAAAGCGTTACAAATGTAATGAGTGTGGCAAGGTCTTCAGGCAGAGTTCAAATCTTGCAAGTCATCACAGAATGCATACCGGAGAGAAACCTTACAAATGAGTGTGGTGAGGTCATTAGGTACAATTCACTCCTTTCACATCAGTTAATTTCATTCTTGACAGAATCCTTACAAATGTAGTGACAGTGGCCAATCCCTCATGAGTTGAAGCATTAATAGATATGAGAGGCCATAAGCAAGAGACATCATGTAAACATATGTGGCAGAGGGTCTATCCAGGCCTCGCAGGTTACTAGGCATCAAGATTTATATCTTTGATGAAACGAAACAAATGTAATATGCATCCTGAGGCCATTACCCAGTGACCGATGGTAAGTGAGGATTCCTAGGAGGAATAACAGTCTCTGGTTTCCCTGTTTGCCTTTGATATTATACACTGTAGAATACTCACAAGTCCAAATATGCTAAAAATTATATATTTTTAACTCACATACGAAAAGGTTGCAGGATATTTGTAGGCAGTCAGTTACCTTCACCTTATGAAATGTTTCACTGAGTTATTTGAGGTTTTTTGGAAAGCCTACTATTGCGTTTCAATGTGAACTTTGAAATCTTATTGTGCATCCTTACACACCTTCCATGGTGCTTTCTTGGAAAGATCATTGGGATGGAAGGATCATTGATTGGGTGAAGATCATTGATTAGGTGAAGGATTATTTCTATCCAATTTGTGAAGAAGGAGGACTTTGCTTTTAAAATTAAGTATCATCTGAATTAGCATTTGGGAGTGGCGAAAAACAATGTAAAACTATGATGTCACTCACCATTCTGATAATGTTCAGGGTGCCTTTCTCCTACCAGGAGAGTACTGTGGCTTAGAGGAAAGAAATGGTCTATCAACTGAACATGAAATGGAGCAGGCCAAGACCTTAGGACATTGGGATTTTTGTGGGAGGAGAGTAATAGGTAATTAGACACTGATTGTGTGGTAGAAATACTGCAGGGGAAAAGGTCGCCCTCTTATGCATCAAAGAGCAATACCTGTTGTTTAGCAAAGAGTGATGAAAAATTGATCTTGTTTTGAAATTGAAGAGAGAGGCCAGGCGCGGTGGCTCACACCTGTAATCCCAGCACTTTGGGAGGCTGAGGCAGGTGGATCACCTGAGGTCGGGAGTTCGAGACCAGCCTGACCAACATGGAGAAACCCCAATTGTACTAAAAATACAAAATTAGCCGGGCGTGGTGGCAGGTGCCTGTAATCCCAGCTACTTGGGAGGCTGAGGCAGGAGAGTGCTTGAACCCAGGAGGCGGAGGTTGTGGTGAGCCAAGATCATGCCACTGCACTCCAGCCTGGGCAACAAGAACAAAACTCCATCTAAAGAAGAAAAAGAAAAACTGAAGAGAGAGTAGTTGTCAGAGTGAAGAGTTTAATCAACAGAAGTAGAGTAACATATTCTTTAGTAGAACTCACATTATCTGCTTGAAGCACATTTTGCTAATGTTTTATTCAGAATGTATCATAGATATAATGTTTTAACTAATAAAATAGAATGGTTTTTCTCTATGAATGAATCACATTCTTTCTGCCAACATAGT